GCCGAGGCAGTCGGATCACGAGGTCAGGAGATCGAGACCATCCTGGCTAACACGGTGAAACCCCGTCTCTACTAAAAATACAAAAAATTAGCCGGGCTTGGTGGCGGGCGCCTGTAATCCCAGCTACTCGGGAGGCTGAGGCAGGAGAATGGCTTGAACCCGGGAGGCGGAGCTTGCAGTGAGCCGAGATCGCGCCACTGCACTCCAGCCTGGGCGACAGAGCGAGACTCCGTCTCAAAAAAAAAAAAAAAAAAAGAAAAAAAAAACATTATGAGATTATTTTGCAATTTTTGTCTTGTTTTAGCTCATCAGCTATAGTTAGTGTTCCTGTATTTTATGTGTGGCCCAAGACAATTATTCCAATGTGTCCCAGTGAAGCCAAAAGATTGGACACCTATGTCTAAAGCAACTAAAACAAAATATCCGCGAATTTGAAAATGTGAGCTACGTGGCCATCTAGTGGCCAGAAGGGAACATCACAACGCACTCATTAATAAGAAAAGCCACATGTAAATGCATAAAAATGACCTTATTTCTGGAAGAAATAACAGACATTCAAGGAAGAAAAATCCCAACAATGGGAATATCTTTGTGCAGGAGTATGTTATCACGAGGAATGTGTTGGCTGGAGGAAATGAGCATTTATTACTTATTTTAGCGTTTATTGTTTATCAGGGTAATTGGGCGTTGGAGGATTGCGCGAAAGACCACGCCCCCAACCTCGTCCCGGGACCTCGGTCTTGTTTTAGCCACGCCCCGGGGAGGATCCAGTACAAGCCACGCCCACAGCGCGATTCTGTCCCGAGACTTGCCCTCGAGGGGCGGATCTGCCAACAATGCCAATTATCTCCCAGACGGCGGAAACTAGCTTTTCCTGCTCAGCGATTGGACGACGTAGGTCGTCCCGCCTATCTTTGAGGCTCCACCAATCCCAAGCTCATTACTAGCCCACTTTTCAGCTCCCAGCCGCCCCGGAACCGGAAACGGAAGCATCCGTCTGTGACCCGCGGCGGCCGTCTCCCTCAGTGGCCGCAGCGCCTCCCGTGAGAGCGGTTTCTCCTCCTTGTACTGCTGGACCTGGCCCCGTATCTTCGTGGCAGAGGCCAAGCAAGGGGACTCCGATGCCGGGGCGTAGGGGGGTTTGGGTCAAAGGATGGGGGCAGAGTTCAAAGTGCAGGGGGCGGGCTCGTTTAATGGCGAAGTCCTGGCACCGCGCCCCAGGGAGGAGGCTCCGGAGGCCAGTGGAACCCCGCTAGACTTCAGGGGTCTTGGTTGGGGACGCGGGGCGTTTTGACCCCCTAGGCCTGAGGATCCTAGGCCTGAGTAACCCATCGGATTTGGAGGGAAGGGTGGGGTTTAGGTGAAATGTAAATACTGCGTGGTTTCCATTTGGCAAAGAGCAAGCTTGTAAAGGGGTCACCCTCGGGTCTGGGCTGCGAAGTGCAGCCGGGACCTGTTTCCTTGGGAACCACAAGATAAGACCGCTGTAGATTGTTATGTCCGGAAACCGCTTATCAGAGCCCTGCACCTGGGTTGGAAATGGAGACGGATTCTCTGTGTCCAAGAAAATCAGACCCTCCGGCCGGAAAAGGGAAGTTTATTCTTACTGATAAAATGTCAATCACTGTGTATGATTGTAATGGGCAAGGAAGGCATTTAGCGAGCTAGAAGACATTGATGGCTCAGAAAAAGGTGTCCTTGGCAAAAATACTGTTTTCTGTTAATTTTCCAACTGATACCATCTGGGTCTGTCCTCCCAGCCTGATGAATGTGTAGGCAGATACTTTCTCAGTCGGAGTTGATTTTTATTATCTTGATTGCTGCATCCTGTGCACAGAGGTTTTCTGCTCAGCTGGGCTTCATCCTGGGGTCCCAGTCCTGGCCCCAAGCCTTAATCAGCTCTCGGGTGATATTAGGCAAGTTGCCAAGCCCCTAAGTGCCTCAGTTTCCAGGTCTGTAAAATACATAACATTACCTGCATTTGTCAAATAGTGCTGTGTGTGGATTATTATTGGCAGCTCATCATCACCATTATCACCCTCCTGTAAACGTCTTGGACCCCTTAAGTGAAGACAGCAGGGTTACGGCGGATAAAATGATGGACTTCAGAGAAAAGACTCTAAGACCAAATAGAGTCTAAAGCAGTGATTATCAAAGAGGGGAGGAGAAATTTTACGCCCAGGGGACACTGGACAATGTCTGCAGACTTGGTTGTCACAACCGGGGATGGGGTTGGGGCGACTGGCATCCAGTGGATGAGGAGGTCTAGGGTGCTGCTCAACACCCTGCAATGAATAGCACGCCAGTCTTTTGGATTTGAGCCCACCTTAATCTCATTTTAATCGAATTGCCTCTTTAAAGGCCTATCTTCAAATACCTTCTGAGGTACTGTGGGTTAGGCCTTCACCTTACGGATTTGTGGGGACGCAATTCACCCGTTAACGCTATACATACACAAAAATTCATAGACTACACCTCAAAAGAAAAATTCAACATGACCATATAATACTATAAAATAAAAGAAGATGCAATACCTGGTTTGGGGTTGGATCTTCGGAGGACCAGCTGTAAAGACCATTTGGGGTATAATTGAAGGAAATACGATTATGGGCTAGGTATAAAGGAATGATTGTTAACTATCTAAAGTGCGAATATGAAGTGTGGACTTTTAGATAAAAATACAGATTTTTCTCTAAAATAGCATTTGGGAGGTGTTTAAGAGCAGAGTGTTACAGTGTCCTCAATTTACTTTTTTTTTTTTTTTTGAGACGGAGTCTCGAGCTGTCGCCCAGGCTGGAGTGCAGTGGTGTGATCTCGGCTCACTGCAGCCTCCACCTCCCGGGTTCAAGTGATTCTCCTGCCTCACCCTCCCGAGTAGCTGGGACTACAGGTGCCCGCCACCACACCCAGCTAATTTTTGTATTTTTAGTAGAGATGGGGTTTCACCATCTTGGCCAGGCTACTCTTGAACTCCTGACCTCGTGACCCGCCTGCCTCGGCCTCCCAAAGTGCTGGGATTACAGGCGTAAGCCACTGCCCCCAGCCACTCAATTGACTTTGAAATAATTCTTTTTTTTTTTTTTTTTTTGAGACAGAGTTTTGCTCTGTTGCCCAGGATAGAGTACAATGGCGTGATCTCAGCTCAACGCAAGCTCCGCCTCCTGGGTTCACGCCATTCTCCTGCCTCAGCCTTCCGAGTAGCTGGGACTACAGGCACTCGCCACCACGCCCAGCTGATTTTTTGTATTTTTAGTAGAGACGGGGTTTCACCATGTTAGCCAGGATGGTCTTGATCTCCTGACCTTGTGATCCGCCCAACTCGGCCTCCCAAAGTGCTGGGATTACAGACGTGAGCCACCGCACCCTGCGACTTTGAAATAATTCTATGTAGATATTGGCTGTCAGTCGGCTAGAACAATTGATCAGGAAACATCTCTGTCTTCACAAATTACCTGATATGTTGAGTAATGTGAGTATAACACGAATTTCATATTTGTTTATGTTCAGTTTCAACCCTAAGAAACACTAAGTGAACAGAAGAAATTGCACATAACTGAAGAGTCTGGTAGGAAAACAGAAAATGCGCGCACACACCTCAAATACCAAGTCACACTGTTTCCTCTGCTTTAAAACTTAACATTAGATTTCCGACAACCCTCTCTCCACCACTGCATACTAACTCTGGAAATTTAGATTCCCTTGCCCAATTCCACAAGCAACCTTTGGATCTTCTGCAAGGTACGTTGCTACATTTATTATAGTATTTATGTGTTTCTTTTCCTTTTTTTTTTTTTTTTTTTGAGACAGAGTTTTGATCTTGTTGCCCAGGCTGGAGTGCAGTGGCATGATCTCGGCTCACTGCAACCTCCACCTCCTGGGTTCAAGTGATTCTCCTGCCTCAGCCTCCCGATTAGCGGGGGTTCCAGGCATTTGCCACCATGTCCAGCTCATTTTTGTATTTTTAGTAGAGATGGGGTTTCTCCATGTTTGTCAGGGTGGTCTCGGACTTTGGACCTCAGGTGATCTGCCCACCTTGGCATCCCAAAGTGCTGGGATTACAGGCGTGAGCCACCGCGCCCGGCCTATTTATGTGTTTCTTAATGATGTAAGGTGAAAAGCTGTGCTACTGTTTACTTCTTCAGGGACTCTGATAATAGGCATGTTTTTCTTTCCTGTCTTTTGTTCCCACTGCTTCCTCTCTGACAGTTATTCCACTGTTTCCTATCACTTCCAATTTCTTTGTAGTTTCCTTGCCTCTTATCTTTGACACAATGTGAGTATCCTAAGCTTCATTAATATCCATTGATGAAGGCTGAGGCAAGCGGATCACTTGAGGTCAGGAGTTCCAGACCAACTTGGCCAGCATGGTGAAACCCCATCTCTACCAAAAAATACAAAAATCTGCCAGGCATGGTGGTGCAACATAAGACAAGCTTTGAGTAGCAAAAGATTGGAAACAAGTCCACTGTCTATTTAGAGAGACCTTGTTACATCAGCTTACATCATCTTACATCTGTAAGGAGTAAGGAAGTCACCTATTAAGATGAAGAGAGGTGGAGGATTTATTTTTTTCATTGAGCCACAAAAACAATTGTAATGCAATGTGTACACCATGGTACTTTTTAAAAATAATAAAGCGGGGGGAAACAAAACGTGTCGTTCAAATGGCGTTTTTTTGTTTGTTTTTGTTTTGAGATGGAGTCTCGCTCTGTCACCCAGGCGGAGTGCAGTGGTGCGATCTTGGGTCTGCAATCCCCGCCTCCCGGGCTCTAGTGATTCTCCTGCCTCAGCCTCCCAAGTAGTTGGGATTACAGGCATGTGCCACCACGCCCGGCTAATTTTTATATTTTTAGTAGAGACAAGGGTTTTGCCATGTTGGCCAGGCTGGTCTCGAACTCTTGACCTCAGGTGATCCACCTGCCTCAGCCTCCCAAAGTGCTGGGATTATAGGCGTGAGCCACTGCGCCCGGCCCTAGAGAATTTCTTAAAGTAAAAGGCTGTACTGTTCCTATGGTAATTGAATTCTTATTTTAACTCATTTGAGAAAATAATCATAGAAGTTTAAATAAATTTGAACTCGACGTGAAAATTCTGAATACTTTTATTCAGTTGAGCCGCAATTCCTAAAGCCTGGAACGCGACTGCTCATCTCCGAAAAGACTTTCCAGCTTGAGACAGAGTAGAAGTATAAACTCTATATCGCTTGCCATTTTACATACAAACATAATTGTCGTAATTCATGTTTTTACTGTGTCGACCTAAATAACAGGCTGTCTAAAAACGGTGGTAACAGTTCATTGCAGTGGGAATATGCGCGGCATAGCAAACTATGTGCTTATTCAGGGAGGTAAAGGAAGACAAAGGTTGTTTTTGGTTTTCATTTTTTTGAGACGGGGGTCTCTGTTGCCCAGGCTGGAGTACAATGGTGAGATCACAGCTCACTGCAGCCTCAATCCCCACGGGCTCGAGCGATCCTCCTGCTTCAGCCTATCAAGTCGTTGGGACCATAGGCGCACACTCCTTTATTCCCAGCTAATTTTTGTATTTTTTGTATATATGGGGTTTTGCCATGTTGCCCAGACTGGGACAAAGGTTTATAAAGGAAAAAAAAAATTTTAAATGAGGATTACATCATTTTTCAGAAATAATTATCCTTGTCTACAAAGATCAGTAACAAGGGTCACACCAGTCTGAGTGTCCCTGTAAAAGTATTTTTTGTTTAAGCCTGTGGTTTTTGTAGAGTCTTTTTCGTTATTAAGCATATAAATGTGAGACCTCTCTCTTCATGACCTTACGTGGTTCTGTTTGTGGGAGGGCTGCTTTTTTTTTTTTTGAGACTCAGTTTCGCTCTTGTTGCCCAGGCTGGAGTGCAGTGTCCTGATCTTGGCTCACTGCAATCTCCGCCTCCTGGGTTCAAGCGATTCTCCTGCCTCAGCCTCCGGAGTAGCTGGGATTACAGGCGCCCGCCACCGTGCCCAGCTAATTTTTGTATTTTTAGGAGAGAAGTGGTTTTCGCCATTTTGGTCAGGCTGGACTTGAACTCCTGACCTCTGATGATCCGCCGGTCTCCGCCTCTCACGGTGCTGGGATTACCGGCGTGAACCACCGCGCCCGGCCGAGAGTTTTAAGAACACAGGGAGCGCCTGGTGGGGTCCGGCCTCCTGGGGCCTCGTCGTCTGGTCTCCAGATCTCCAGGTCTCTGGACCCCAGGCGTCCGCGCCCACGCGGGACAGCACGGTGACGTCACGCACGCGGGTCCCGCCCCCACGCAGGACTCCGCCCCATGGGACTCCGTGCCCTTCCTCTCCTCCCCGCACGAGGGGCCGCTCCGAGGGGAAACTGAGTCTGGAGTTGCCGTGCAGTCAGGGAGGAGGACGCCGCGCCCTCCCTGGACTGGAGTGAGTTCTCCCAGATCCGCGGCTGCCCGGCTAGAGGGTCAGCCACGCGTGTTCTCGACGAGCCCGTCACTGAGGAGAGAATTATCCAATCAGGACAGGCAGGGGCGGGGCCTAGGGAACTGTCCAATCAGAGACGTTAATCCGAAGCGGAGCCCTGCCCAATCAAGGGCGCTAGGGGGACGGACTGGAGAATTCTCCAATCAGGGGTGCGGAGTCGACAGCACTGTCCAATCAGAGTCTCCACTTCCCGAGATCTGTCCAATCAGACCCCGAGGACGGTAAGCCGAGTTCCCCTCTGCCTTGCGCGCTTTTTGCTGAAGTGGGATGTGTGGAATGTTTTAGGACTGCGTGATCTTTGAGGAAGTGGCTGTGAACTTCACCCCAGAAGAGTGGGCATTGCTGGATCATGCTCAGAGGAGCCTCTACAGAGATGTGATGCTGGAGACCTGCAGGAACCTTGCCTCCTTGGGTAAGGGTGGTGTCATTCCCTCACTGCCTCCTCTCCTAAGAAATTGTGTAATTGATTGTTGCAGATTGTTACATTTATGTTAGAACCAGTGGATCAAGTTCTCAGAGGGACGTTTTTGGGAATGGAATATCCAATGATGAAGAGATTGTAAAGTTCACAGGAAGTGATTCCTGGTCTATTTTTGGAGAAAATTGGAGATTTGATAACACTGGAGATCAGCACCAAATCCCACAGAGGCATCTGAGGTGAGTGGCGCTCAACCGGAGGGATGGGCCTCATGACTAGTAGCTTGCTTCCCATTTTGAACAGAAGTCAGCTGGGGAGACTCTGTGAAAGTAATGAAGGTCATCAATGCGGAGAGACCTTGAGCCAGACTGCGAACCTTCTTGTGCACAAGAGTTACCCTACCGAAGCTAAACCCTCTGAGTGCACTAAGTGTGGCAAAGCCTTCGAGAATCGGCAGAGATCTCACACTGGACAGAGACCGTGTAAGGAATGTGGGCAAGCCTGCAGCTGCCTCTCCTGCCAAAGCCCTCCTATGAAAACGCAGACTGTAGAGAAACCCTGTAATTGCCAGGACTCAAGGACAGCATCTGTGACATACGTGAAAAGTCTCAGCAGTAAAAAGTCTTATGAATGTCAGAAATGTGGAAAAGCTTTCATTTGTCCCTCATCTTTCAGGGGACATGTGAATAGTCATCATGGGCAGAAAACCCATGCATGTAAAGTATGTGGGAAGACCTTTATGTATTACTCCTACCTTACACGGCACGTAAGAACTCACACAGGAGAGAAACCCTATGAGTGTAAGGAGTGTGGGAAAGCCTTCAGCTGTCCCTCATACTTTCGAGAACATGTCAGAACACACACTGGAGAGAAACCGTATGAATGTAAGCATTGTGGAAAATCATTCAGCTGTTACTCCTCCTTTAGAGATCACGTGAGGACGCACACTGGAGAGAAACCCTGTCAGTGTAAACATTGCGGAAAAGCGTTCACTTGTTACTCGTCTCTTCGAGAACATGGGAGAACGCACAGTGGAGAGAAACCCTATGAATGTAAGGAATGCGGCAAAGCCTTCAGGTACCCCTCCTCTCTGCGAGCACACATGAGAATGCACACCGGAGAGAAGCCCTATGTGTGCAAGCAGTGTGGGAAGGCCTTCGGATGTCCCACTTACTTTAGAAGACATGTGAAAACACACAGCGGGGTGAAGCCCTATCAATGTAAAGAGTGTGGGAAAGCCTACAGTTTTTCCTCCTCCCTTCGAATCCACGTGAGGACGCATACTGGAGAGAAGCCCTTTGAGTGTAAGCATTGTGGGAAAGCCTTCAGCTGTCACTCCTCCCTTCGAGAGCATGTGCGAACCCACAGCGGAGAGAAACCGTACGAATGTAATCAATGTGGGAAAGCCTTCAGCCACGCTCAGTACTTTCAAAAGCATGTGAGATCACACAGTGGGGTCAAACCCTACGAATGTACTGAATGTGGGAAAGCCTACAGTTGTTCCTCGTCCCTTCGTGTGCACGTGAGAACGCACACTGGAGAGAGACCGTATGAATGCAAGCAGTGTGGGAAAACCTTCAGGTATCTCGCATCGCTTCAAGCACATGTGAGAACACATGCTGGAGCGTGAATCTACGAATACAGTGGACCTGGGAGAGTGTTCAACCGTAAAACCTTGTTGTAAATGTGAGAAACGTTATTTATGTAGAGCATGTAGGAAAACCTGGTATAGCACTTATTTTGTACCTAAAAATTCAGAGTAGGAGAGAAATCTCTTAATTATGATTAATATGGTATTGCCTTTACATGCCTCAGCCTTAATAGTGATTCCTTTTGTATTAATTTCTAGTGTATGTTTGTGATATAAACATTTAATAAATATCCTGTTTTGTACGCTTTCAGCTATGTATATTTTGTAATTTAGGACTTTAAA